GTGAGCTACCGCGCCCAGCCAGTTCTGTGCGTTTTAAATGTATCCAACGCTCATAGCAAACATCCACTGCACAGATGAGGAAGTTGAGGTTCAGAGGGGCTGAGGCCCTGAACTTTGATGAGGGTGTGTCGACCTGGAATATGAATCTCATCATTCTGGCCCTTGAGTTCTTGTTCTCAGCCACTGTGATATGCTGGAAGAGGTTAAGAATTGCTATCACGGCTGTGGCTCACTTCTGTAATCCCAGCCCTTTGGGAGGTCGAGGTGTGAGGATGGCTTGAGGCTGGGCAACACAGCAAGGCCGCACCTCTACAGAAAATTTTAAAAAATTAGCCAGGTATGTTGGTGCATGCCTGTAGTCCTAGCTACTCAGGAGGCTGAGGTGGGAGGATCACTTGAGCCTAGGAGTTTGAGGCTGCAGTGAGGCATAATGTTTTCACTGCACGCCAGTCTGAGCGACAGAGCAAGACTCCATCTCTAAAAAAAGTAAAGCATCGCTATGGCCAACAACATCTTCCCATTCTACAGATGGAAAATTGAGGCCCAAGAAAGGAGTTGTTTGTGCTTTTTCTACCACTGAGGCGTTGGGCCCTGCGCTCAGCTGCTGTGGTCTTTTTGTGGAGAATGTGACCCCAGGCTGTCTTCCTCAGAGCCGAGGAGGAGGGAGGGATGTTTGTCTGTCCTGAGGCTGCAGAAGGGAGGGGTTGAACACAGTTAGAGGCCTGGAGGTGGCTGGGGGCAGCTGGCATGTTGTGGGCAAACAGAATCCAGGCCAAGACCTCTAAGGCGTTAAAGAGCAAACCGCATGCAGGTCTGGCTTCCAGGAAGGTGGGACTTCGAGACTAGGGTTGGGGACTTGGGATCAGCCCTCCACCCAACCGAGCCCTCTCCTGCCCTGCCAGCCACCCCGTAATTTTGGGTTCTGTGAGTCACGGGAAGAAGACAGGACAAACACACCCTGAGAGCGAGACAAGGCCACTCCTATTTTGTACTGCTTATAAAGATTCACTGGGACTGGTGAGGTGGCAGTGCTCAGCAGCATCCGACAGGAGCCCTGGCAAACAGGACGGATTTCCAGGACTCTACCAGCTGCCAGACACGGCAGGGAGAGACCCCAGACCTCCTGGGTCCTGGCTGTGGGCCCGGATTGGGCTCCCAAGTGGCGTTTGACTCACGTGGGGACACTCTTGGAAGAGACGGTAAGGATGGAGGCTACAAGGGCGGGAAGGAGCTGAGTTTTCATCGTCTTTCTCTCCTGCCCAGACACCAGGAGCCTGAATGGGGAACGATTCTGTCAGCTACGAGTATGGGGATTACAGCGACCTCTCGGACCGCCCTGTGGACTGCCTGGATGGCGCCTGCCTGGCCATCGACCCGCTGCGCGTGGCCCCGCTCCCACTGTATGCCGCCATCTTCCTGGTGGGGGTGCCGGGCAATGCCATGGTGGCCTGGGTGGCTGGGAAGGTGGCCCGCCGGAGGGTGGGTGCCACCTGGTTGCTCCACCTGGCCGTGGCGGATTTGCTGTGCTGTTTGTCTCTGCCCATCCTGGCAGTGCCCATTGCCCGTGGAGGCCACTGGCCGTATGGTGCAGTGGGCTGTCGGGCGCTGCCCTCCATCATCCTGCTGACCATGTATGCCAGCGTCCTGCTCCTGGCAGCTCTCAGTGCCGACCTCTGCTTCCTGGCTCTCGGGCCTGCCTGGTGGTCTACGGTTCAGCGGGCGTGCGGGGTGCAGGTGGCCTGTGGGGCAGCCTGGACACTGGCCTTGCTGCTCACCGTGCCCTCCGCCATCTACCGCCGGCTGCACCAGGAGCACTTCCCAGCCCGGCTGCAGTGTGTGGTGGACTACGGCGGCTCCTCCAGCACCGAGAATGCGGTGACTGCCATCCGGTTTCTTTTTGGCTTCCTGGGGCCCCTGGTGGCCGTGGCCAGCTGCCACAGTGCCCTCCTGTGCTGGGCAGCCCGACGCTGCCGGCCGCTGGGCACAGCCATTGTGGTGGGGTTTTTTGTCTGCTGGGCACCCTACCACCTGCTGGGGCTGGTGCTCACTGTGGCGGCCCCGAACTCCGCACTCCTGGCCAGGGCCCTGCGGGCTGAACCCCTCATCGTGGGCCTTGCCCTCGCTCACAGCTGCCTCAATCCCATGCTCTTCCTGTATTTTGGGAGGGCTCAACTCCGCCGGTCACTGCCAGCTGCCTGTCACTGGGCCCTGAGGGAGTCCCAGGGCCAGGACGAAAGTGTGGACAGCAAGAAATCCACCAGCCATGACCTGGTCTCGGAGATGGAGGTGTAGGCTGGAGAGACATTGTGGGTGTGTATCTTCTTATCTCATTTCACAAGACTGGCTTCAGGCATAGCTGGATCCAGGAGCTCAATGATGTCTTCATTTTATTCCTTCCTTCATTCAACAGATATCCATCATGCACTTGCTATGTGCAAGGCCTTTTTAGGCACTAGAGATATAGCAGTGACCAAAACAGACACAAATCCTGCCCTCAGGGAGCTGATATTCTTCTAGTGGAGGAAGACAGACTATAAACAAAGATATATAGGGCCATTTGCGGTGGCTCACGCCTGTAATTCCAGGGCTTTGGGAGGCTGAGGCAGGTAGATCACTTGAGGTCAGGACTTCAAGACCAGCCTAGCCAATATGGTGAAACCCTGTCTCTACTAAAAATACAAAAATTAGCCGGGCATGGTGGCGCATGCCTGTAGTCCCAGCTACTTGGGAGGCTGAGGCAGAAGAATCGTTTTGAACCCGGGAGGCAGAGGTGACAGTGAGCCAAGATTGAGCCCCTGCACTCCAGCCTGGGCGACAGAGCGAGACTCCGTCTCAAAAAATAAATAAATAAAAGATTCTATTTATTTATTTATTTTTTTGAGATGGAGTCTCGCTCTGTCGCCCAGGCTGGAGTGCAGTGGCACAATCTCGGCTCACTGCAAGCTCCGCCTCCTGAGTTCACGCCATTCTCCTGCCTCAGCCTCCTGAGTAGCTGGGACTACAGGCGCCCGCCACCATGCCCAGCTAATTTTTGTATTTTTAGTAGAGAAGGGGTTTCACCTTGTTAGCCAGGATGGTCTTGATCTCCTGACCTGGTGATCCACCCGCCTCAGCCTCCCAAAGTGCTGGGATTACAGGCGTGAGCCACCGCACCCGGCCAAAAGATTTTAATAGGATCCCTCTGGTTGCTGGTGGAGGTGAGAGTATGGTGTAGGGGCAGTGAAGATCCCAGAGAGGAGGCTACTGTAATGGTCCAAGCAGGAGGTGATAGCGATTTGGATCAGGGTAACAGAGCTGAGGTGGTGAGAGGCTGACAGGTCATGCATCTATTTTGAAGGAAAGGCCAAGTCCAGGCTCCTTAGCTCGGCATTCAAGGCTTCTCTCCACCACTGGACACACTTACTCTCTAGCTTCTCAGACCCTGTAGCAATCAGAATCATGACCCCCGGTGATGTCCACATCTTAATCCCCTGAACCTGTGAAGAGGTGACCTTCCATGGCAAAAGGGACTTTGCAGGTGAGATTAAGTAAAGGATCTTGAGAAGGGGTGGTTATCCTGGATTGTCTGGGTGGGCTCAATGGAGTCACGAGGGTCCTTTTAAGAGGGAGGCAGGAGGGTCAGGGTCAGTCACAGGAGGTGACAACGGAAGCAGATGTCATAGTGACGTGAGGAGGTGCCAAGAAATGCAGGCAGCTTCCAGAAGCTGAAACAGACAAGGAAACAGATTCTCTCTGAAGCTCCCAGAAGGAACACAGACCTCCTGACACTTTTAGACCTCTGATCCGCAGACCTTTAAGAAAATACATTTGTATTGTTTTAAGTCACTATGTTTGGGGTGATTTGTTATAGCAGCCGTGGGAAGCTAATACACACCCTTCGGGCTATATTCACGCTTCTGCATCTTTCCTGAAGCTGTGCCACTGGCTGGAATGTCCTTCTGATCTATGTTGTGCAGTTCAACAATCAAGAGCCATCTGTGGCTATTCAAATTCGAATCAATTGGCCAGGCCTGGTGGCTCCTGCCTATAATCTCAGCACTTTGGGAGGCCGAGGTGGGAGGATTGCATGAGCCCAGGAGTTTGAGACCAGCCTGGGCGACATAGCAAGACCCCATCTCTACAAAAAATACAAAAATTAGCCAGACGTGGTGGGGCGTGCCTGTAGTTCCAGCTACTGAGGAGGGAGTTGCTTGAATCCTTCTGCTTCAATCCTCCTTAAAGCAGGTAGATTGCTTGAGCCCGGGAAGTGGAGTTTGCAGTGAGCTTAGATCACACCGCTGCACTCCAGCCTGGATGTCAGAATGAGACTCCATCTCAAAAAAAAAAAGAAAGAAAGAATAAATTTTCATTTCAAATTTAGTTCCTCGGGCACACTGGCCATAGTTCAAGTGCTCAGTAGCCACATATGGCTGGTGACTGCCATATTCGACAGCACAGCTATAGAACATTGCCATCATAACAGAGATTTCTGTTACAAAATGCTGTTCTAGAATTTACTTTTGAACTCTACCTGCTCAGATCTTTTAAATTACATGGTAGGCCAGGCATGGTGGCTCACGCCTGTGATCCCAGCACTTTCGGAGGCCCAGTCGGGAGGATCCCTTGAGCCCAGAAGCTGGAGACCTGCCTGGGCAACAGAGCAAGACCCCATCTCTACAAAAATAAAAAAAAGAAAATTAGCCTGGTTTGGTGGCACATGCCTGTAGTGCCAGCTACTAGGGAGACTGAAGTGGGAGGATTGCTTCAGCCTGGGAGGTTGAGGCTGCAGTGAGCCGTGATCTCATCACTGCACTCTAGCCTAGGTGACGGAGCGGGACCCTGCCGCTAAATAAATAAATAAATAAATAACATAGTAGTGATACCTGTGTCTGCGGTCATTACTCCAGAACAGCACTTCACATATAGTTTCTCCTTTAAGGTCATTCTCACAACAGCCCAGGGAGATAGGGTGGCATGCTTCATTTTATAAGCTGAGGTCCTGGGAGGGGAGGTCATTTACCCAAGATCACACAGCAAGAACACCAGACAGCTGGAATTTGATCCCAGTTTTGACTCCAATGCTCTTGCTCTTCATCATCAATAATTTCCTTCAAGGCGTCCCTCAAATGTCACTTCCTCCAGGAAGCCCTCCCTGATTTATGCTCCTTCCAGAAAGAATGGGCTCTTCCTTTCTCTGAGTCTCTGGAACACAAGGTCCCAGCTAAACTGTAAATTCCCCAAGGGTAACAACTGGACTAATTTTTTTTAATTTAATTTAATTTTATTTTTTTGAGATGAAGTCTTGCTCTGTCACCCAGGCTGGATTGTAGTGGCACGATCTCGGCTGACCGCAACCTCCACCTCCCGGGTTCAAGCGATTCTTATGCCTCAGCCTCCCGAGTAGCTGGGATTACAGGCGCTGCCACCACACTTGGCTAATTTTTGTATTTTTAGTAGAGACAGGGTTTCACCATGTTGGCCAGGCTGGTCTCGAACTCCTGACCTCAGGTGATCCACCCACCTTGGCCTCCCAAAGTGCTGGGAATACAGGCATGAGCCACCGTTCCCGGCCTTATCCTTGACTTAGAATACCTAACCTCCTGGGAATGCAGCCCATAGGTCTCAGCCTTATTTCACCCAGCTCCTGTTCAAGATGGAGTCACTCTGGTTCACATGCCTCTGACATTTCCCCGCTCCCTTTTATAAGAGAACCTTTAATCCTAAGGGTTGTAGAGGGAGGAAGATACAACTTCTGTGACTTCTTCAGGCTGGACAGGGGTGACGATATACCTGCCTAACTCTTAGGATCTATTGGATTCAGGGTAGACAGGAGCTCAGTCAGAAAGCACTGGTATCACTTTTTTTTTTTTTTTTTTTTTTTGAGACGGAGTTTCACTCTTGTTGCCCAGGCTGGAGTGCAATGGCACGATCTCAGCTCACCACAGCCTCCGCCTCCCAGGTTCAAGCGATTCTCCTGCCTCAGCCTCCCCAGTAGCTGGGACTACAGGCGTGTGCCACCAAACCCAGCTAATGTTTTTTTTTTTTTATTTTTAGTAGAGACGGGGTTTCTCCATGTTGGCCAGGCTGGTCTCGAACTCCCGACCTCAGGTGATCCACCCGCCTCGGCCTCCCAAAGTGCTGGGATTACAGACATGAGCCACCACGCCCGGCCTGATATTTTATTACTTAGTATTTTACTCTGAATTATCATGCGTGAATTAAGACCAAGGCTGTCTTGTAAAATAAAATTTGTTGTGGAACAATTTATACAGCTCCTTTGAGGTAGGAGGCAGGACTCAACTCTGGAGATGGGGCTCGGCTCGAATATTGGACCAAATTGAGGACCAGCTAAAACAGGGAGGAGGCTGAAGCAACTTATTATTTTTATTTATTTTTATTTTTTGGAGAAGGAGTCTTGCTCTGTTACCCAGGCTGGAGTGCAGTGACACGATCTCGGCTCACTGCAACCTCCACCTTCCGGATTCAAGTGATTCTCCTGCCGCAGCCTCCCGAGTAGCTGGGACTACAGGCGCATGCCACCATGCCCAGCTAATATTTTTGTATTTTTTAGTAGAGATGGGGTTTCGCCATATTAGCCAGGCTGGTCTTGAACTCCTGACTCAGGTGATCTGCCCACCTCGGCCTCCCAAAGTGCTGGGATTACAGGTGTGGGCCACCACGCCTGGCCCGAAGCAACTTTCTATGACACGCCTACCAGTGTGCCATGTCAGTTTGCCATTGCCATGGCAACACACCCAGGAGTTACTGCCCCTTCCCATGGCAATGACCCCATGACCCAGAAGTTACTGCCCCTTCCCTAGATATTTCTGCATAAACTGCCCCTTAATCTACATGTAATTAAAAATAGGTATAGGCTATTTTTATACCTATATAAATAGGTATAGGCTAAAAATAGGTATAGGCTGGGCGTGGTGGCTCATGTCTGTAATCCCAGTACTTTGGGAGGCCAATGCAGGTGGATCACCTGAGGTCAGGAGATCAAGACCATCCTGGCTAACATAGTGAAACCCTGTCTCTACTAAAAATACAAAAAATTAGCCAGGCGTGTTGGCGGGAGCCTGTAGACTCAGCTACTCGGGAGGTTGAGGCAGGAGAATGGCGTGAACCCAGGAGGCGGAGCTTGCAGTGAGCCGAGATCACACCACTGCACTCCAGCCTGGGTGACAGAGCAAGACTCCGTCTAAAAAAAAAAAATAGTAAGAAAGAAGGAAAGACACAAAGACAGAAAGAAGGAAGGAAAGAAAGCAAGCTGTTTTCCCCTGCCTTGCCCCTGCTCACCTTTGAATTCTTTTCTGGGCAAAGCCAAGAACCCTCGTGGGCTAAAACCCCGCTTTGGGGCTTAAAGTTTGCAAAATCCTCCCATTAATCTATTGGGACCAGTTGCCACTTAGGAGCATTCTTTGATAACTTTTACAAAACATCTTTTGTGGTTTTTGAAATGTTTTCATTTTGTAGATCATTAGCCCTTCTTTTTTGAACTGGAATACATTTCACGGGAATTTTCAAATTTAAGTCTGTGCAATGTTACATAAAATACCTTTGATTATTAAAAGCCATCTGTTTTGCTATAACTTCCCTTTTTTGTTCTAAAGTTTGTCTATTTCTGCTATTTGTTTTTTTACCATAGAAATATTGATTTCCTTAAGTTTTCAAAGAACCAAGTTATTAATAATTTCTCTAAGAACTAGTCTCAAGCTTGCTATACAATCCTATGGTTGATAGACTGTGGCTTTCTTGTTGATTTCCATTTGTTGTTCATTTCCTCCAATTTTCCTTTTTTAAAAATTATAATTATTGTTTGGATTATTTATTTATTTATTTATTTGTTTGTTTGTTTATT